AGCCAAGCTGCCAGGAGCAGGATCCACATCCCCTCTCTTTACTCCAAGACCTGACGTCCCCAGGATGGGGACATAAAGGAAGCTCCGAGTTTAAGCGACCGTGTCAGGATCAGTCAACATCAAATTACAAAAGGGGTGCAAAGCACACAAAAAGTCGTACCTTGTCCAGTGTTCATCTACACTCAGCTGCAGGGCACCCATGTCACCCCTGCCCCAACGCCACCATCCATCTTCCACGGTGGGCTTGGTGCGTCCTCCCACCAGCCTGCACGGCCTGTGCCAGGGTTGGGGGCGCTCATCCCATGGTGACAAAGCCTCCCTCCGACCCACGGAAAGAGAAGAGCAGCCCCGGGGCCCTCCAGGGCTCACCTGTCATGACCATCTCCTCAGAGGGCAGCTGGCCCACAAACAGCTCTCCCCGCTCCAGCAAGGCCCCGAAAAGACGGCTGCACGTGCGGACTGCTTCCTGGATCTCCTCCTGGTCCTCAGACTGCAGGAGAGGCGGCGGCAGGGTGCCCGGCCGCCAACTGTCACCTTCGCCCCTGCCTAGGCTGCCCCCAACCCGTTCCCTTCCCCCTCGGGACGCCAGCCCCGTCACCCCCGACCCGTGACCCACACGCCTCCCACCCTGACCCCCCAACGCCGTCTCGGAACCTCCTGGGGACCTGCCGCCGCAGCCCCCCATTCAAGTCCCGCTCCCGTGCCGCGACTCCGGCCCTGCGACGCCGCCAGGCCCACCTGCAGCACGGCCAGGATGTCGAACACGGCGTTGGCCTCACTGCGGCTCGCCAGCACCGCCTCCAGCCGGCGGCCCAGAGCCCGGCGAACTCCCGCGGCGCCCGGCTCCCGCTCCATGCCGCCCCCAACACGGAACAACGCGGATTCTCAGCCGCCGGCGCTCCCGTGACGTCACCACTGCGCGTAGAACCCGACGTCATCTCTACGCGCCGTACCCCAACCCCATCTTTTGCGCGGAGCCCGAGTCGCAGGCGTGCCGCCGACGTCATCGCAGCGCGCCACGCCCGAGTCCCAGGCGTGCGGCTGGCCATGGCGCTGTTCTACGTCGCGCGGTACCCGGGCCCCGATGCGGCAGCTGCGGCGGGGCCGGAGGGCGCGGAGGCCGGGGCGCACGGCAGGGCCCGCGCGCTGCTCGAGCGGCTGCAGAGCCGGGCCCGCGAACGGCAGCAGCAGCGGGAGCCCGCGCAGACCGAGGCGGCTGCATCGACCGAGCCGGCGACCAGGAGGCGACGGCGGCCCCGGCGGCGGCGGCGGGTGAACGACGCGGAGCCGGGGAGCCCGGAGGCGCCGCAGGGAAAGCGACGGAAGGCGGACGGCGAGGACGCGGGCGCAGGTGGGCCGCGGGGCGAGCGGGCTCCCTCTGGGGACGCGCTGCCGGGTGGGTGTCTGCCTCGCAGAAAGCAACGAGGAGGCGCCAGGGGAGCCCAGCGCAGGGAGCAGCGAGGAGGCGCCAGGGGAGCCCAGCGCAGGGAGCAGCGAGGAGGCGCCGGGGGAGCGCAGCACCAGCGCCAGCGCCGAGGCGGCCCCAGATGGACCGGCCCTGGAGGAGGCGGCCGGACCCCTGGTCCCCGGCCTGGTGCTGGGGGGGTTCGGGAAGAGGAAGGCGCCGAAGGTGAGCCTCGGCGGGCGGGAGGGTGGTCGGCGCTCACCTGGCCTCTCTTTCTTTTTGATGGCAGGTCCAGCCTTTCCTGCCAAGGTGGCTGGCTGAGCCTAACTGTGTCAGAAGGAATGTCACCGAAGACCTGGTTCCTATCGAGGACATCCCTGACGTCCATCCTGACCTGCAGAAGCAGCTGCGGGCACACGGCATCTCGTCCTACTTTCCAGGTGCCCCAGCCCCGGGCAGGCAGCTGAGGGAAACACGACTTCTCTCTCGCCTTTCCTCATCCAGTCCAGGCAGCTGTGATTCCTGCCCTCCTGGAGAGCGCAGCCTGTGGGTTTCTGGTGGGCAGAGGTGGCTACCGGCCTAGCGACCTCTGTGTTTCTGCCCCAACAGGCAGTGGGAAGACACTGGCCTTCGTCATCCCTGTGGTGCAGGTCTGTGTGAGGGTCCCCTTTCTCTACAGCGGCCTTGCTGACGCAGGCGCTCCTTCCCCCTCAGGCCCTGCTTTCGAGAGTGGTCTGCCACATCCGTGCCCTGGTTGTGCTGCCCACCAAGGAGCTGGCCCAGCAGGTATGTGGACCCTAGACCTGGAGCGTGGCACCACCTCCAGGCCAGTGACAGACTTCTCCTGCAGGTGAGCAAAGTTTTCAACATCTACACAGATGCCACACCTCTGAGAGTCTCCCTGGTTACGGGACAGAAGTCTCTGGCCAAGGAGCAGGAGAGCCTCGTCCAGAAAACGTAGGTTGTGTCAGGGTGCGGGTTTTTCAGGGTTCCTTCTCTCGAGCTGCTCTCTGGTCTGTAGAGCTGATGGGTACCGCTGCTTGGCTGACATCGTGGTAGCCACCCCCGGCCGCCTGGTGGACCACATCGACCAGACCCCAGGATTCAGCCTCCAGCAGCTCCGCTTCCTGGTAGGTCCCCGCCCCAGGGGCCTGGGCTTTGACCACCCAGTCCCGGGCTCCCTGTCTCCTGCAGATTATCGACGAGGCTGACCGGATGATTGACAGCATGCATCAGTCCTGGCTGCCGCGGGTGGTGGCGGCCGCCTTCCAGAGCGAGGACCCCGCGGACCCCTGTGCCCTGCTCCAGCGAAGGCAGGCCCAGGCTGTGACAGCCGCCAGGTATCCAGCAGCACGCCCAGGTGCTGGCCTCCTAGGGTGCCAGCAACACCCCCTTCTCTTCCAGCACCTGCTGTCCCCAGATGCCCCTGCAGAAGCTGCTCTTCTCAGCTACTCTGACCCAGAACCCTGAAAAGCTGCAGCAGCTGGGCCTCCACCAGCCCCGGCTTTTCTCCACAGGGCTAGCACACAGGGGCCTGGAAGATACAGATGGGGACGGGGATTCGGGGAAGTATGCCTTTCCTGTTGGGCTCACGGTGAGTGGGATACCGTGTGGGCAGAGGGTTGCACCTCCACCCCGACCCCCTGCCGTCCCTGTAGCACCACTACGTGCCCTGCAGCCTCAGCTCTAAGCCGCTGGTCGTCCTGCACCTGGTCCTGGAGATGGGCTTCTCGAGGGTTCTCTGCTTCACTAACTCCCGAGAGAACTCCCACAGGTGAGGCCCCGGCTGGGCGGGGGTGGCAGAGGCATCACTTGGCCGCAGCCTTCTCTCTGCCTAGGCTCTTCCTGCTGGTGCAAGCTTTTGGGGGTGTGGACGTGGCTGAGTTCTCCTCGCGCTACGGGCCTGGCCAGAGGAGGATGATCCTGAAGCAGTTTGAACAGGGGAAGATCCAGCTGTGAGTTCCTGGGCAGGGGCAAGGCCTCTGTGCGTCGGGCCCACAATGCTGCGTGTCCCGGCAGGCTCATCAGCACGGACGCCACCGCGCGAGGCATCGACGTGCAGGGTGTGGAGCTGGTGGTGAACTACGACGCCCCCCAGTACCTGAGAACCTACGTGCACCGGTGAGCGCTGGCGCAGCGGCCACTGGGGGGTCGCCAGTCTGGAGATAGCTGCGTTTGATTCCAGGGTTGGGAGGACAGCTCGCGCTGGGAAAACTGGACAGGCCTTCACACTGCTCCTGAAAGTGCAGGTGAGGCTGCGAGGGTCTTGGGAGTTTCTGCTAGAACCCCCTTCCACCATGAGCTTCTCTCCAGGAGAGGAGATTCCTCCGAATGCTAACTGAAGCTGGGGCACCTGAGTTGCAGCGGCACGAGCTCTCCAGCAAGCTGCTGCAGCCGCTGGTTCCTCGGTACGAGGAGGCCCTGTCCCAGCTGGAGGAGTCTGTCAAGGTAAGGGCACCAGAGTCCGGCATGAAACCCTCTGTGGTGCTGAGCCCTCCCCTTTCCTCCACAGGAAGAGCGCAAGCAGAGGGCGGCCTAGGCTGGGGCTCAGAGGGCCGGAGGGACTGAACGCTCACCACCCTGACCCTCCTTCCAGAGCAGTGCTGATCACTGGATCCTGTATGTGAGGAAAGGAATCCCCCAGTGGACACAGCCTTCCTCCCCAAGCACGTGGTCTCTGCGCCAGGCAGCCCGGGCGTCAGAGCTCAAGCACCTGCCCCGACTGGAGACTTCAGGGCTTGTCACTTTCAGAGTGTGGAGGTCAGGATGGCTGCGGGCAATGAAGCCTTAGTAAAACGGTGAAAAGTACTCCCAGACGGACGCGGGCACCCGTCATGCTTTTGCTGAGAGTTGGGGGCATTAACCTTGAGCTAATGTTAAAAATCAAGCTCTTGGCCAGGCATGGTGGCTCATGCCTGTAATTCCAGCACTTTGGGAGGCCAAGGCGGGTGGATCACCTGAGGTCACGAGTTCGAGACCAGCCTGACCAACATGGAGAAACCCTGTCTCTACTAAAAATACAAAATTAGCCAGGCGTGGTGGTGCATGCCTGTAATCCAGCTACTTGGGAGGCTGAGGCAGGAAAATGGCTTGAACCCGGGAGGTGGAGGTTGCAGTGAGCTGAGATTGCGCCACTGCACTCCAGCCTGGGCAACAAGAGCAAAACTCCGTCTCAAAAAAAAAAATTGCCGGGCGCGGTGGCAAATGCCTGTAATCCCAGCACTTTGGGAGGCCGAGGCAGGTGGATCACAAGGTCAGGAGATAGAGACCATCATTGCTAACATGGTGAAACCCCGTCTCTACTAAAAATACAAAAAAAAAAAAAAAACAACTAGCCGGGCGTGGTGGCGGGCACCTATAGTCCCAGCTACTCGGGAGGCTGAGGCAGGAGAATGGCGTGAACCCGGGAGGCGGAGCTTGCAGTGAGCGGAGACTGCGCCACTGCACTCCAGCCTGGGCAACAGAGTGAGACTCCGTCAAAAAAAAAGCTCTCCTCCCCAGATTTGTGAACCTTGTGACTGTTCAGTGGACACCTCACATATTGCTGGTGGGAAGGTCACGTGGAGACAGCTGGGCAAAGCCTTGGGGCGTTAAACACAGAGTCACTCATGACCCAGCACTTCCTCTCCTATGCACCTTGTACACCCCAGATCAATGAAACCTACATCCACACAGAAACGTACACAAATCTCTCAGCAGCACTGTTCACAGTAGCCAAAAACTAGAAACCACATGTCCGTCAGCTGATGAATGGAGAATAAAACGTGGGAAATCCACACCAGGAGAGAAAAAGGAGTGAGGCACCAGCATAGGCACCCCGTGGATGAACCCGGAACCTGACGCTAACTGAAGGAAGGCTCCGGCTATAGGGAGTGTCCCAGGCACAGCCAGAGATTGAAGGGTGCCGGGGCCGGGAGTTGGTGGGGGTTGGGGCTGGGGACACAGTGGCCAGTGTGTGGGTTTGTTTTGGGGATGATGAAAATGTTCTTAGGTTGTGTGTGGTGATGGCTGCTCACCTCTATAAACCTTTTACTAAAAACCATGGACTGGGTGGATACAGTGTGTGAATTCTCTCAGTCCAGTGCTTTGTTTGAAAAAGGTGGATGATGCCAACATCACTAACCGCCAGGGAGACGCAGGCCACGGCCACACCCGGCTCACTGGAGTTGTGAGGATGGAAACACCAGCCCACCCCACTCAGTTCAGACCTCAGCTTAGATGCAAAGAATGTCTGGGATGGGGACTGGCAGCTGATTAGAGATGCAACCACTGAACCTGTGGACTGTGTTCAAACAAATGCCAGCAGAACACAAAAGGCGACTGTTACAGGAGGCAGAAAGAAATGATTTAGGTAGACGGGGTAAAGCCAGTCCCCAGCAGAAAATTTGCCTTTTAACAAAAAGCAGCTCAAAAATAGCTCCCTTTCTAACCTCGGGGTTCAAAATCACTTCTCACGACAAGCAGCCAGAAAGAGCAGACTGTGAATCACAGATGAGACAGCTCGGGCACAGGAGTGCGGGGGGTGTCTCCTGGGTGATCACCAAACTTCACACTTCCACAATGGGCCCCAGTAAAACAGTGGACCCTAATAAGCACATTCCCGTCCCCTTAGGTGCACTAAGGGAAGCTAAAAGCAGACTGAGGGGTGCCTGTAACCCCAAGAAGATGTCTGGGAGCAGACCCAGAGACCCTCGCAGAAAAGTGTCACAGAGCAGCACAGACTGAGTCTGACAGAAACTCTCTATACAAATAGCACACCTTGTCCCAGCTAAAACCCTGGGCCCTGGGAGGACAAGACATCCCTCCTCTAACCCCTCGTCACTAGCCCATTTGTAAAAACCTTGACAGGCCGGGCACGGTGGCTCACACCTGTAATCCCAGCACTTTGGGAGGCTGAGGCAGGCGCATCACCTGAGGTCAGGAGATCGAGACCATCCTGGCCAACATGGTGAAACCCCATCTCTACTAAAAATACAAAACTTAGCTGAGCGTGGTGGCGTGTGCCTGGAGTCCCAACTACTCAAGAGGCTGAGGCAGGAGAATCACTTGCCCGGGAGGTGGAGGTTGCAGTGGGCCAAGATCAGCCCACTGCACTGCAGCCTGGCGACAGAAAAAAAAGAAACCTTGACATCTTTACTACAACTTAGCAACCCGCTCAGGCCCCCTCTGCAACGGAGAGCTCTTCTTCCTTTTTGCTTATTAAACTTCTGCTCCAAACTCACTGTGTGTGTGTGTGTCTGTCTGCGACC